GGGCGCCTGTAGTCCCAGCTACTCGGGAGGCTAAGGCAGGAGAATGGTGTGAACCTGGGAGGCAGAACTCGCAGTGAGCCGAGATCGTGCCACTGCACTCTAGCCTGGGCGACAGAGCGAGACTCCGTCTAAAAAAAAAAAAAAAAAAAAACTCTATGGCTGGTAATTCTAAGCGTTTTATAATACATCACAAAATGTTCTTTTATTTTTCTAAATTGCACTGAATCAACAAACGGAGTAGACAGGCACATTTTCTTCACTTTAAGGAAAGACTTTGTTGTTTTTTAGCTAGGGGCCGACCCAAAGTGATCACTGGCTCTCACATGAGACCCAGGAGCCTCCCCAGTTTGAAGCCCGATATCACATTTCCCAGAATACTTGATGCCCTCGCCCGCCTCCTCTGGCTATCAACCAGACGGAAAGGGGATGTGCCTGGGAGTTTGATGCCAAGGGAAGGATGCGGAATGTCTGTTTTCTACTAAGGGCTTCTGCTGGGCCTTTCCAATGTCCAGTTTGAGTTGGTCTGGGACCTGGCCTCCGCAAACACCCTGCAGGCTCCGGCCGCCGGGGATGAGGTGGAAGACTGGGCAGAAGAGAGGCCGCAAAGGCCCGAGGGCTGAGCTGCTCTGCGCTGGGGAGGGGCGAAGTGCCAGAGCGCGGGAGACCTCATGGTGGGCACCAGGCTGCTCCGCGGTAGGTGGGTGAGGCCAGGAGATTCACATCTGCAGATGCCACAGTGAGGATACAGCATTTAGATCCCTCGGCTCCAAACAGGCGGTTCCGGGGGACCGGTAGCTGGGGAATTGGGTTTAGCACTTTCCAACGCTTGGAACTGGACATCCACGGCTCCGAGTCCTTTGAGGTCTTGCTCGGGACTACGTTTCCCAGAAGGCTAGGCGATAATTGACAGCTCTATCAGCCTATGGACAGAGAAAAATTCTAGCCATGGAAACTGAAAAGCCAATAGCAAGAGGATGGGGGCGGTACTTTCCGGCCGCTGGCTGTCGAAGCCGGAGTCCCACCTGTGTCCCCACAGCCCTGTCACGAATCCCGGTCGGGTTCTGGGAGGCACAGCCTCGGGGTTGCGGGCCGGGTGCGGCTCGGCGGTGGAGGACTCACTTCCTGCTCCATCCCCGGCTGGGCCCTGGGGCGGTGAGTGATTCAAGGAGGGAGACCGCGGCGGCCTACTGATGCACATTGAGGTCTCTTGCTTTAGGAACTGATGACGCTTGATAATGTGGCTGGGGACTTCAGGGAAGAGTGGGTTACCTGGACACTGCTTAGAGAATCCTCTCCAGGAATGCCACCCAGCACAGTTAGAAGAATGGGCTCTCAAAGGGTAAGAATGCTACTCTCCTTTATTTCATTTATGACTCACATCCTATGTTTACATTCCTGTGTAGAATTTCCAGGCCTAGTGTAATCTCCCAGCCGGAGCAGAAAGAAGAGCCATGGGTCCTACCACTCCAAAACTTTGAGGCGAGGAAGATCCCGAGGGAAAGCCACACAGGTGAGATGTGAGTGCTCCCCAGTGGAAGGAAATTTATTCTCTGTTACTTACATTAATTTTTCAGACTGTGAGCATCAGGTGGCAAAGCTCAATCAGGACAATTCTGAAACAGCAGAACAATGTGGAACATCCTCAGAAAGGACCAATAAAGATCTTTCTCATACTCTTAGTTGGGGAGGAAACTGGGAGCAAGGCCTAGAATTAGAAGGGCAACATGGAACCCTTCCAGGAGAGGGCCAGCTGGAGTCCTTTTCACAGGAGAGGGATTTAAACAAGCTCCTGGATGGATATGTAGGAGAGAAGCCTATGTGTGCAGAATGCGGGAAAAGCTTTAACCAGAGTTCCTATCTCATAAGACACCTAAGAACCCACACTGGCGAGAGGCCCTATACGTGCATTGAGTGTGGGAAAGGCTTCAAACAGAGCTCAGACCTTGTCACCCATCGCAGAACACACACAGGAGAGAAGCCCTACCAATGCAAGGGGTGTGAGAAGAAATTCAGCGACAGCTCAACACTCATCAAACATCAGAGAACCCACACAGGGGAGAGACCCTATGAGTGCCCAGAGTGTGGAAAGACTTTTGGGCGGAAGCCACACCTCATAATGCACCAAAGAACCCACACAGGCGAGAAGCCCTACGCGTGCCTGGAATGTCACAAAAGCTTCAGTCGAAGCTCAAATTTCATCACTCACCAGAGGACCCACACAGGGGTGAAGCCTTACAGGTGTAATGACTGTGGGGAGAGTTTTAGCCAGAGCTCGGATTTGATTAAGCACCAACGAACCCACACGGGAGAACGGCCCTTCAAATGCCCGGAGTGCGGGAAGGGCTTCAGAGATAGTTCTCATTTTGTAGCTCACATGAGCACTCATTCAGGAGAGAGGCCTTTCAGTTGTCCTGACTGCCACAAAAGCTTCAGTCAGAGCTCACATTTGGTCACGCACCAAAGAACACACACAGGTGAGAGACCTTTTAAGTGCGAAAACTGTGGGAAAGGATTCGCCGACAGCTCCGCCCTCATTAAGCACCAACGAATCCACACCGGAGAAAGACCCTACAAATGTGGAGAGTGTGGGAAGAGCTTCAATCAGAGCTCCCACTTTATTACCCATCAGCGAATCCACTTAGGAGACAGGCCCTATCGATGTCCTGAGTGTGGCAAGACCTTCAATCAGCGTTCCCATTTCCTCACACACCAGAGAACGCATACAGGAGAAAAACCTTTCCACTGTAGTAAATGTAACAAGAGCTTCCGTCAGAAAGCGCATCTTTTATGCCATCAAAACACCCATTTGATTTAGGAAGTAGTCTTTGGTGTTCAGCTGCTCCCTTGCACATTTTCATTGCTACTGTCTTCAAGCACCCCAAATAGAGAAAACCTGGGCGTCAGTGGCTCAATTTGGGCCCTGATCTATTCTCCCTCTTTCTTGTCTATGTTATAACAGAGAGGATAAACTTAAAGGGTCCAAATAACGGTCCGAATACAAAAGGCATTCCTTCAGTGTGTGACTGACTCTTAGGGAAATGTGAGTTTAATAGTTGATGCCCGCCAGGCGTGGTGGCTCACCCCTGTAATCCCAGCACTTTTGGGAGGCCAAGGTGGGTGGATCACTTGAGGTCAGGAGTTGAGACCAGCCTGGTGAGCATGGTGAAACCTCATCTCTACTAAAAATGCAAAAATTAGCTGGGCATGGTGGCACGTGCCTGTAGTCCCAGCTACTCGGGAGGCCGAGGCAGAAGAATCATTTGAACTCAGAAGGTGCAGGTTGCAGTGAGTTGAGATCATGCCACTGCACTCCAGCCTGGGCAACAGAGAGAGACTCTGTCTCCAAAAAAATTAAAAAGTTGATGCCTAGTTACTAAATGAGAAGTGAGAAAAATGTGGCCTAGAGATCACATGTTCACCACCTAGTACAGTGCCTGGCACAACATAGATGCTCAATAACTAAATGGTCCCATCATTATTAATGATTAATAGTTGAGGTCTTATATAAAGGCTTTAATGCAGTACCTGGCCCTTAAAAGACACTCAGTACAAGATTGGTGGCTTTTATCAGTCTTATTACTCAATTAGAAATTTATTAGTGTAGTCCCCCCGCCCCAAACTCAGAACGTGAAAGAAATTAGATTGGAACTAGAAGGTTTGGGGTTGGAATACACAAATTGAATAAAATGGAAATGCACTGCCAGTTCAGTGCTGTGCAGGCATTAGTCACCAGAGGTCTCACTGCCATGACAAGGCCAAATTATCGTAGAGGATGTTTGCGGTCTTGTGACTTGGAGGCTGAAAGAATTTCAGAAGCTCTTTTAAATGGCAGTGTATGGCAGTGTATCTACCAGAGGTTTGCTGTCATCTGACACAGAGAAAATATCCTACAATGAACAAGCCAGAGGGACCTGGTAGAGGACTATAAAATTGTGGAAGCAAAATTGCTGAGAATGTCAAATGATATTACAGGGATCCTCCCTGGCATTTAGCTGAAGGAAGCAACTCTTGTTTTCTAATTTGCTGGGTCATTGGCCATTTAGTTTTAGGTTAATATAATTCTCTGATCCTTTTAGGGCCATCCAGGTTATGCACTAGTACATTCCTACATTCAATTGAAATAAATTGAGGGACGGCAAGTGTGTTGGAAAGAACACCGACTTCATTGAGAAGGTAAAGTATTTGAGTCCTGGCCCTGACGCTTAATTTGGCCAGACTTTCATCTTCTCCCAGCCTCAAGTTTTACCTACCTCACAAGGTTGTTGTGAGGATCTAAAAATACACACACACACACACACACACACACACACACACACACTTTGTTGGTTAACTATAAATGTAATATCTCTATGTTATAATTCTGTTGCTAATGTCTTTTTTCCAAGAAAATTTTGGCTAATATTTCTTTAGG